CTGGTGAAAGGTGTGGGGAGCGAAGTCCCAGTAGTGGGGTGCACCTGGCCACCCTGAGTCCCCACCAGCCTCCGCACGCGGAGCGGCCCTGCTCTCTTGCCTCAAGCACAGAAGCAAATCACCAGGCTCTGCCTGCCGTCGTGCGGTGACATCGGGGGTCACCTCCCCGAAGGCGCAGGTCTGGTGGGCGAGCAGAGCGGCTGCGGCAGCTGTCAAGGCAGGGCCTCTGCCAGCCACTGTGGCCTGGCATTGTGCCCACCCTGTGAGGGTAGGGTGGGGCCCCTGCCGCGTGCTGCCTCCGCCCCTGCCCCGTGCTGCCTCCGCCCCTGCCCCGTGCTGCCTCAGGCTCTGGGAGACACAGCCTCAGGAGACACCGTGGAAGCCGCGCCGGCCCCACAAGTGAATGGGGAGGAAGGGGTGTGAGCATACAGCCCAGACTCTAAACTGGGCCCAAGGGTCGCGCTGTGAGCCGCAGAGGGTCCAGGTGCCCAGAGCCTGCCCATCCTCATCCCACCCGGCAGCTCTGCCTTCGCGGGCTCCTCCTGCTCCTTCCGCTTTCACAGAAGACAGACAGCTCGGGGATCCTGCCTCTCTGCAGCTTTATGGACCCTCCTCAGTCCTCACTGCAGGAGGAGAGGAGGGGGTGTTGGGCACAGAGAGAAGCCAGTGCGGGGGAGCCGGGGGCTTTTGAAAAGGTGGGCTTGTCCCAGTGCACGCAGACACTGGATTGCTGACCGTGCCCTGCACATGGGAGCCTGGGACCCCGTGAGCCCAAGAGGCTCCTGCCACCCAGGCCTCAGGGCCTGCACTGTCCTCCCTGGGGGCGGCTGTCAGAGCTCAGCCAAGGATGAAAGGCATGGAAGAGTTTCAGGTGTTAATTAATCGCGTTTTCTCTTGTAGAAGCCAAAGATGTTGACCAGGAAGATCAAGCTGTGGGACATCAACGCCCACATCACCTGCCGCCTGTGCAGCGGGTACCTCATCGACGCCACCACGGTGACCGAGTGTCTGCACACCTGTACGTGCCCTGCCCGCGCCACCCAGGGAGGGCGCGCCCTTCCCAGCTCTGTGCTCTTCAGAACCTTGGCTTTTGTGTTACCACACGCTTTTAGCTCAAGCCCGACAAAAGCAGGAACCAGGACCAGGGGCAGAGACGATCTTGAAGATAAGTCAGAAAAGTCATTTCACGCTAAAGGTCCTGTGGGTGGTGTCAGAGCAGATGAGGCCTCGCTTAGGAGAGCGAAACACAGGAGAGACCCCACATTCCTCCCACGGAGCAGCAAGGCCAGTAGCCGCTGTGACAGTGCTCACTGCTGGCAGTTTCCAAATCTCCAGAGGAGTTCCTTAGATCCTTCAAAGGGGAACCTTCCAGTGTGTTCTTCACACCTGATGTGCGTCCTCACACCTGATGAGTCTGTGCTTTGGTGTTAGAGGACTCACACCTGGGGCTGGACCTGAGTGTTTTTCTAAGTGTGGCTACCGCTGACGGGCAGGTGCCATCCATCAGGCTGAGGCTCGGCTCTTATGCTAACCTGAGGCCCCATGGCTGGCGGCCCTGCTGGTGTGGACGACCGCTGTGTGCGTCTCTTGATGGCTGGGGAGCATTTTGTTTAAACAGGATCTTTAAAATGAAGTGTACGCTTATAATACAAGTGATGCTTGTGTATTTCTCACTTTAGGAAATAAAATATTTGCCAATTTGATAGAATTTTGACTTTAACGTTAATCGTATTTTTAGATATTGGTTAGCATATTTTATGTTAGGTTATTTTCATTTGATTTTATCTAGTTGTACGTAGAAGATACTGTCATCTTTTAGGACAAAGTATTGTAAAATTATCTGTTTTAGCCCATGTTCTGATGACCCACAGCTCTGTCACCTTTGAGCATCATCTCCCCATTCTAAGTTTTTTTCCCACTTAATTCCTAACCCTGCCTCTTTGAGGAAGCCCATTGACGGGGCAATTAAAACCTTCTCATTGCTCCTGAGACCAGAACGGCAAGATGTTTCCTTTCAGAAGCTGAGAGCCACAAGGAGGACAGCAGTGAGCATCTGCACAGAAACGAGCTCAGAGACGCCCGTGTTCAGTGGAGCACGCCGATGGGGTGGGCGCCCTGGCTCTAGACGCTCTCCTAACACACCTGTGCTTTGATGACAGTCTGCAGGAGCTGCCTGGTGAAGTACCTGGAGGAGAACAACACCTGCCCCACCTGCAGGATTGTGATCCACCAGAGCCACCCCCTGCAGTACATCGGGTGAGTGTGGGCCTTCCCAGGCCACAGTACGTCAGCTAACTCCACCTTTCTGTTCTTTTGCCAGTCATGACAGAACCATGCAAGATATTGTTTACAAATTGGTACCAGGCCTCCAAGAAGGTGAGTGTCTGACTGTCTTGCTGATCCCTGAGGAGATGAAAGACTGTGTGTTGATTTTCCGCAGCGGAAATGAGAAAGCAGAGGGAGTTCTATCACAAATTGGGCATGGAGGTGCCGGGAGACATCAAGGGGGAGACCTGCTCTGCAAAACAGCACTTAGATTCCCATCGGAATGGTGAGTGCCCTGCGTGCCCATCCAGAAGCCCCCATGGTGCGCTATGTTCTGTTTGTGCTAAAAGGTGAAACCAAAGCAGACGACAGTTCAAACAAAGAGGCCGCGGAGGAGAAGCCGGAGGAGGACAACGACTACCACCGCAGCGACGAGCAGGTGGGCGGGGCCCGGGGGTCGCTGCAGTGTTATGCTGCGCTCTCACCAGCGTCCTTTCCCGCAGGTGAGCATCTGCCTGGAGTGTAACAGCAGCAAACTGCGCGGGCTGAAGCGGAAGTGGATCCGCTGCTCAGCCCAGGCGACCGTCTTGCATCTGAAGAAGTTCATCGCCAAAAAACTCAACCTTTCATCCTTTAACGAGGTAACAGTTGATCCCTAAGTAGAAACCATAACTCCGCTGCTAATCAAACCTCCTTATCCCCCAGCTGGACATTTTATGCAACGAGGAGATCCTGGGCAAGGACCACACACTCAAGTTCGTGGTTGTCACTAGGTGGAGATTCAAGGTGAGACACGTGATTTGATTTTCAGAGTCTGCAAGCAGGCACTGTGCGTTCTTGTGTCTTCCAGAAGGCGCCGCTCCTGCTGCACTACAGACCCAAGATGGACTTGCTGTGAATGGTGCCACACAGCGCCCACAGACTGGGCCCTCGCACCCTTGGGTGCTCCCGGCCGCCGCGCTTAAGAACATTGCCTCTGGGTGTCATGTGGACCAGACTTCTGAATAGAGAATATTTATAACTTTTGTATGAGAGAGAATTCACACTCAACAAGACACTACCAGCACCACGTTTACAGAGGATGAAAACACTTCACAGTCTCCCAGAGCCGATCGTCCTCTCCCCCGCCCCACCCCGTGCTTCAGCCTTGCAGGGAGAGTGATGCTCCAGGCAACACGGTTCTGAGTCACCTTCTGACACGAGCTCCCTCTGCTTGCTTTCCAGGTCTTGAAAATCTGAATTCACTTCAGTTTAGTTTATGAATTTTAGGTTTCATGATAAGCCTCAAGTGTAGTTGGACTTTTATTGAATCCTTCCTAAGTTATTGAAAAAATGTCTTTTCATGGTGAATGACAATATTTATGTTGCCTTTAGCTTCTTGAAGATTTAGAAGTTATATAAAAAATTAATTTAAAAGCAAACCAAAAGAGGTTTCCATTAACATTATGATTTAACCATTGTATTTAATTTCCCACCTTATGAAACACAACAGCAGCTCCCTGACTGGTTCGCCTTTCATTGTGTGAGGTCGGCACTTGGACTCACTCAGAACTGTCGCTCACCTGTGGCTGACACACCCAGCCCTGGAAACGGGGCCCCAGACGCCACGTCGGGATTTCTGACATGCTCAGCAGGTAGACCAGAGGCCGTGTGACCAGCTCAGTGCTGGTTTACGGAACAACTCTTACTTTTAAAAATTACTTGTTCCCCCAAATTGTTGAGTGCCGCCGTTTGGTTTCCTATGTTTTCTTTCCCTGTTTTGATTTTGCTGAAGGGAGAGGTGGTGGTGGTTAGGATCAGAGCTCTCCTGGCATCCGTGGGGAGGATTTGCTGGTGGTGGCTTCGGGCTCATGCCCAGACACACTCACTGCCCCGTCTGTCCAAGGCCTCCCCTTCCCCTTTGCTGGTGGGAGGAGCTCGTGTGCTCCTTGGCCGCTTACTGGAAGGGCGTTTTTCAGAGCTGCAGGGACAGGGTGAGCAGCTGAAGGGCTAGGAGGGAAGCCGGCCCCCGCTCTGCAGAAGCTGCATTTCAGCTGAATCTGTGTTTCAGCCTCAGTTGGTTGCACCGTTAGCCCCTCTCCTCCCGGATGGTCATGTTTTTGTCACATTAGAGAATAAACAGCCACACACACATTTTTTTTTTTCCTTTAAAACAGTAACTTGGAAATATGAAAAGGCCAGAAGGAGGAGCAAGGGCTGTTTTCTGGAGTGGTTGAGGTGTTGTCCTGCAGTTGTCATTGTCTTCTCCACCGGGCTGTTCCCATTTATTTCCTGTGGAACTGAATCCCTCCTCCCTCCACTCCTTGGGAGCCCAGGTGGTCCTTGGCCACCATTCAGGCTTTCCAAGAAGCCAACCACCTTGGAGATTTTTTTTCTTGAATTTCGCTGTTTTCTTCTGCTTCCTTTAGATAAAAAGCAGCTCAAGAGACCTTATCTTAGGGATGAGAAAAACATGCATATTAATTCCATCTGAGTGATTGTCAGTGTAAGGCCTTTTAAAACAAAAGCAAGTTCTTTGTTAGGAATTGGTCAAAATTCATCTCTTTCTTTAAGCCCATCAACTCCCAGGACGGTTTGAGTTACTCAGTTACCTAAGCTTGCTATTCATCCAAATCATTTTCTAGAGTCACTGTATAAGGGTCTATGAGTAGCTGTGTATGAATAAATATTACCTGTCTACCTCAAAATACACATACTGCTGAAGCATTCTGTACAACCGTGTGTTATCACAGTGCAGTTTTAAGTGTAACGTTAGAACTTAGGCATTTTCCTGTGTGGCGGAATAAGAAAGGATTAAACAGTTACAAGCCTCCAAATTCAAATAAAATTAAATCACAGTTCAGATGAAACTGAATATCATTGTAATAATCTCATAATATATATTTGTAACTTTGTAGCTATCTTTGAAATCACTTGACTTTGCAATGGTGCTAAGCTGATAGATTTAAATACACAGACGGGCGAGTGGCGCCCGTGTCGATGTCTTCAGCCAGTGGTGACCCTGCTTTTGTAACCGCGTTAACCTGACAAAACCTCAGCAGCAGAAGTCCCTATTTTTCTAGGAGTTCATCGTGCAGACAGTCTTCACTACAGGACTCGGCCCTGGGGCCTCTGCCTCTCGTCTGACCTTGCAGCCTTAGTCGTTGGAGGCTGGAGCGCAATGGCCCTGCCGTCTGTGGAGCCTCTGGGCGGCCTTCTTTCCTTTCTGTCAACCTCTCATTTCACAGAAAAAGGCTGAATTTCATTTTTTCCAGCATGAAAGCCAGGATCGGTTAGTGGTTGGATTCTATTGGTTTTTTTTTTTTAAACAGATGGAGTTACTGTGAAGAAGTTTTCACAACTATTTATGCTGGTAAAACAAATGCTGTTAAATCACCTTATGCGTCGTTTTCAACAGCAGTGGGGCTAATTACCCGGAATACGGTCTCACCGATGCAGTTTTCATGGACATAGAAAATTCAAATAGAATATATAATATTGAATTTAAGATTTGGGGGGTTAAAAAAGAAAACTTAACTTTATAAAATTATTTATTCTATTTTAAGCCTTCTATCATATTTTCCCATCCAATTGTTTGGTTTCAGTGGTCCAGCTTTATTTACAGGCATATAAAATGAAATTGTGAGATGTTTTGCAAGCTTCTTTTTACTTTGAGTAGCTTTTAATTTGTATGTTTTTATGTGGATGAAGAGCATTTTTTATGCTTTTGTGCAATAGGTTCCAATATGCATTTATTAGACATCTGTTTAAATGGTAATGTAGCATTTATTTTGCTAAATTGAAAGGGAACATAGATGGAATTCCAAAATATGTACATTCAGCTGTTTGGTTTTTCGTTTTTCATTGTTATTATTGTGAGAATGCTGTTATTGGGGTTGTGTGTGAGTGCCCGTCAGCCAGTGATGCCTCGGGCCACGCTGTGGGGCCACCTCAGTCCTGCCTGGGTCCTGGTGCCTTGGACCCCACGTGCTTGTGGCCAGGCTGCCCCTGGGCAGGGCCATGTGGCCTCAGACCACAAGAGCGGAGCTGCCCTGGCCCAAGCACTGCAGCTGCCTGCACCCCCGGGCTTCGCAGCCTTGCTTGTTTTCTCTGAACAGCAACAGAACAGTGTTCACAGCGATTCAAAGGGTGGCATTGGGTTGGACGTTCTGGGTACAAGCCAACCTAGTCCCACGTTGTACGTGAATGTTTAATGTGCTCTCAAAACATGGAAAATAAGTTTAGTGCACATAGCTAAATCACAAAACATCCAATTTCTCTGTTTCCTCAGGAAGTCATTACTGCGCCACCACATCACATGACCTTAACATGATCAATGTATTTCTCTGCCTTGACATTTAAATACATAAATTGAGATAAGTAGATTAGAAAATCATTCAAATGATACCATAATTTGTACGGGACAGGGTGCGGGCAATGGCCACGTGGCCAAGGCCCTGCAGGAACGCGCCGAGGTCTCCCTCACCCTCCAGGTGTCCTTCGCACCCAACAGTGCGTCTGAGGAACGAGCTGCAGTTTGAGCGTTCCCCTGAGATGTGCGTAGCCTCCGTGTAAATGTCCACTCCCATGGCTTAATTGCCTATCAGACGCATTTTCCCAGACGAAAGCAATGTTGGGTTGGGGAAGACAGTGCAGCCACCCAGCCTTTACCAGCAGCGTACGGCAGACGAAGGCAGTCGAGGTGTGGAGGTGATCACGAAGATACATGTGTTTGACTGTTTAATTTGAAAGTTTACATTTTTTATGCTTTGTGTTGGTGTGTAATTTTTGTACTCTTGGTGGCTAGTTTTTGTCAAATCTTTTTTGGAATATTGCTTAAATGTTTTGATTTTATGATAGTGAAGCTTGTATTCAGTGTTTTGCCAATTAATATTATATGCTTGTAATAAAAGCAAAAGAAAAGCTTAAGTGAAAGTGTTTCTGGCTGGAAATGTATTACA